CAGGGATGATGTAAATACACTGAGCTGACCGAGGGCCGGATGGGAGGTTCTAGTGAAGCCTGCGGTTTGCTGACGACTTTCCCCCTCAGTGCAGTCCAATTATTTGGGAGCCGTTAAACACCGCATGCTGAGAAGACACCGTCATTGTTCACACAGGAGCTAGATAGACTTTGTTCCCTCTACACTGCATTTTTTAAAAGTTTTCTATCAAAAACACATTTCATAATCGAAAAGTTTTCTAAATGATAAAACCGCATGTCACAGATTAATCTCAACATTATGTTGAGTGAAGGAAGCCAGACACCGAAGGCCACACATTGTATTTGAAATGTCCAGGAAAGGCAGAACTGTAGAGACAGCAGATGGGTTGTTGCCCGAGGGGTGAGGGCACGCCCCGCAGCGGGCGGCAGTGACAGGCACGCCTGCACACATCTGCTCCCGCATCACCCCACGCCACACACGGGGAAGTGTGCGCACTCCTTCCAGGGACAGCGAGAGGAGCCCCTGCTCTGTCAACGCTCTGAATGTGCTGCGGCTGCCGGCAGAAGCTAGCAGGCTCCTCTGCTGAGGAGCTGGTGCCTGTCCAGACGCAGAAGAAAACTGACACCTCCCACGTGGGGGACAGAAAGGTCCTCTCATTGGTGCCACCTGCAGAGATAGACAAGGAGCGCCTGGCCATCAGAGGACGCTCCTGACAGTGACACAGTGACCACTATAAAAGTCAGGCGGGCTGAGGAGGAGACAAAGGCCAGGACGCTCCGCAGCTGTTGGGGAAGAGGAGCTGCCTCCTGGGATGGAGAAATTTAAGGCTGCGATGTTGCTGGGGAGCGTCGGCGATGCTCTTGGCTACAGAAATGTCTGCAAGGAGAACAGCACTGTAGGCATGAAGATCCAGGAGGAGCTGCAACGTTCCGGGGGCCTGGACCACCTCGTACTCTCGCCAGGAGAATGGCCCGTGAGTGACAACACCATCATGCACATCGCAACCGCCGAGGCCCTCACCACAGGTAGGCTGGGCCCACCGCGCTCCGGTGTGCGGGCTGGAGGGAACACTGGCTGCTCGAGTTCTCCCAGTAAGCCTCCGAGAGCTTTGAAGGCAGTGCGGTCCTTCAGCGGATGGTGTTACCTGATACCGCTGCTAAAAGTGGCAATTTAATCTGAGTGTCCCTCAAATTTGATATGCGGCAGATCACGTTTCTCCTGTGGTTTCTCTGAGGGTGACAGTATTACTTTACTTTGCAGTTATTAAGATTCAGTTTTTAAACGTGACTTTTCACTTGTATTTGTAAAGCGTTAACTAGGCCTAGCACCTTCTGTTTCTAATAGAGTTAAAGCCAGTGAAGCCTCTCTCGGCCGTGCTGGTGGGAGTAGGGTGAGGGCTCACTTCTCGCTGCAGAGATTAAGCCTTCTTGTTCTGAATTCATTACAAAGGGATGTAAAATAAGCCAGTTTGAAATGTGAACCCATTAATACTGTTTGGGGATTAGTTCTAAATTCCAATGAATTAAAGTTAGAATATCATCTCCCAAAATGGTTCAGCTTGGAGAGTTGCCCATACACAAATGTGTTCTAAGAAAATGACATAAACTTGATTGGACGAGATTGGAGACAAAGCTTCTTAAAATACCTTTAAGTAGCAAATTGATTTTAGGATCAAGCTTTTGCATGAATTTCAGGGAAATGGCAGGTGCACAGACATGCAGTCCAGCTTTCCTACGAGGCATTTGCTCTTCAAAACCCCGTGGGTGCTGTTTATCATGGCAGAATTAAAATCTGAGGGCTGCAGCTAAGTCAATGAAATCTCACTTATGCGTTCACTCCACCATTCTGTTCATCTGCCATGGACGTGCCCAGTTTAGTTCTGTGCTCACAGCAGAGGAATGCCATCGAGCCTGTGGCCGGTCCCTAAATAACGGGAGAGCTGAAGCGCCGGCGATAAGATAAGGCTCCCGGCTTGCTGGAGACGGGGAGGCGTCCGACTGTTCACAGCCTTGGCGTCCAGGAGCTCCTGCTTCTGGTTTTCCAGGCGGCCACTCGTGTGCCCTTAGGACCAGCAACCCCATGCTTGTGCCCCGCAGCCCAGAACAGGTGCACCCCACACACAGACACCTGTGGGACACAGCTCCGGCTTGTTTTCACCGTAGACGGCTGGAGCTCACTCTTGAGTTTGGCTTCCTCTGGGCGTCTGATGCCGTGTGTGCGCTCATACCAGCTCTGCATGTCCCATTTCTGGTAGCACTTGGTGGGCGTTTTGTAAATGGCAGCGTCCATGGCTGTGGGTCTGGTCCTGCCAGGCCCGCAGGGAGGGCAGCGGCACAGGACACTCCAAAAGTGCACCGACGGAGATCGGCCCAACAGGACACGAAATTCACACAGTTAAAAGGGTTACGGACGTTTAGGGCACTGTTTTTTGTTTGTTTTTTGAGACGGAGTCTTTCTCCATCGCCCAGGCTGGAGTGCAGTGGCGTGATCTCAGCTCACTGCAACCTCCACCTCCCAGGTTCAAGTGATTCTCCTGCCTCAGCCTCCTGAGTAGCTGGGGCTACAGGTGCCCACCACCACGCCCGGCTGATTTTTGTATTTTTAGTAGAGACGGGGTTTCACCACGTTGTCCAGGCTGGTCTCGAACTCCTGACCTCAAGTGATCCACCCACCTCAGCTTCCCAAAGTGCTGGGATGACAGGCGTGAGCCACCATGGGGCGCTATTCTTAAGGAGGAAGTAAGTTTGCTCTAAGCTCTCAGGGTCCTCAGCTGTGGACTGGAAGGGAGGGTTCACTGTGCTGCTGCAGCGTCTAGTTTGTGGGTCATGAGAAAATACGCATCCAAGATCACCCCTGGAATTGCTTACTGTGGGCGGCAAGCCACCCAGGCACTGAGGCAAGAGACAGAGGACACGAGCTGTTCCAGTATAATAAAACAAGAATAGTTATACCAGATATAGATCTTAGATATGATTATATATGAATATCATTAATCATTAGTTTGTAGCAATTACTTTTTATTCCAATATTATGATAATCCTCGCTCTATAATCATAGCCTAGGAAAAACCAGGCCATACAGAGATAGGAGCTGAGGGGACATAGTGAGGTGTGACCAGAAGACAAGAGTGCGAGCCTTCTGTTATGCCCGGACAGGGCCACCAGATGGCTCCTTGGTCTAGCTGTGACGCCAGCGTCTGGGAAGACGCCCGTTACCAGGCGGATCGTGGTCCAGCAGTAGCAAAAGGTGGCAAGGAACAACACCTGCTACTTAGCAGACCAGGAAGGGGGGGGGGGTCTCCCTTTCCCCAGGGGAGTTTAGAGAAGACTGCTCTTCCACCTCTTGTGGAGGGCCTGACATGAGTCAGGCTCGCCCGCAGTTATCCGGAGGCCTAACCGTCTCCCTGTGATGCTGTGCTTCAGTGGTCACACTCCTAGTCTGCCTTCATGTTCCATCCTGTACACCTGGCTCTGCCTTCTAGATAGCAGTAGTAAATTAGTGAAAAATTAGTACTATCAGTACTAATAGTCCCTGATATGCAGAAATAATGGCATAAGCTGTCTTTCTCTCTGTCTCCTCTCCCTCTCTGCCTCGGCTGCCAGGCAGGGAAGGGCCCCCTGTCCAGTGGACACGTGACCCACATGACCTTACCTACCATTGGAGGTGACTCGCATTCTTTACCCTGCCCCTTCTGCCTTGTATCCAATAAATAACAGTGCAGCCAGACATTCGGGGCCACTACCGGTCTCCGTGCATTGGTAGTAGTGGTCCCCCGGGCCCAGCTGCCTTTTCTCTTATCTCTTGTCTTGTGTCTTTATTTCTACACTCTCTCGTCACTGCACACAGGGAGAGACCCACCGACCCTGTGGGGCTGGTCCCTACAGCTTACCCCTCTAGAAACCAAAGCAAGCAGATTTTTTTCAACTCACTAAAAATCAAAGTCGAAATTTCACTTAAGTTTATCTTTGTTCTTTAAATAACAAATTGTAGCCTATGGAAGGGGGTCTTTAAGCTGTGTTAACAATGGTGAGGGCTGGGCACAGTGGCTCACGTCTGCAATCCCAGCATTGTGGGAGGCCACGGTGGGCAGATTGCCTGAGCCCAGGAGTTCTAGATCAGCCTAGGAAACATAGCAAGACTCCATCTCTACAAAACGACAATGGTGAGTGCTGACTCCACAGCACTTCTGTACCAGGCATTGTTCCAGCTGCTTCACGCATGTTATCCTCCACACATGCTCCTCACATCACCGTGGAGGCTGATTTTATCACAATCTTACAGGAGAAAAAATTGACATACAGAGAGGTTCAGGCGCTTGCCCAGTGCCACACAGCCCAGCGAGTGGCAGAGCTTGGACGGGAACCAGAGAATCTGGCCCCTGTGCTCGTAAGCATCCTCCCTGACTGCTGAGATCACGGTGGCCTGCAGGTATCCTAACAATTGCAGTGTGCAGGGGCTCTTCAGCATGCTTTCCAAAGACAGGCAGACTTTTACAAATGGAACTACGTTTGGCAGCTTTAAGTAAGCTGCACTGAAAAGTCCTTCACCCCACGAGCCACGGGGCTGTGTGGTCTGGCAAACCCTGGCTCTGCTGCTAGAGTGAGCACAGGTCTGAGGGTCGGGGCAGCCTGTGTGGCTCCCTCCTTCCGGGTGAGCCTCTCTGAACCGGGCTGCCTCCTTCCGGGTGTGTCTCTCTGAACGGGGCTCCCTCCTTCCGGGTGAGCCTCTGAACAGGGCTGTCTCCTTCTGGGTGAGCCTCTCTGAACCGGGCTGCCTCCTTCCGGGTGTGTCTCTCTGAACGGGGCTCACTCCTTCCAGGTGTGTCTCTCTGAACAGGGCTGCCTCCTTCCGCTCTGATGTCTGCCCTCCCTTTCTTCCGCAGACTACTGGTGCCTGGATGATCTGTACCGGGAGATGGTGAGATGCTATGTGGAAATCGTTGAGAAGCTTCCAGAACGCCGGCCAGACCCAGCTACCATTGAAGGCTGTGCTCAGCTAAAGCCCAATAACTACCTTCTCGCCTGGCACACACCGTTCAATGAAAAAGGTCAGGGAAATCCTCTCCTCTCCCCCTAAAGCAAGTCTAAACTAGCTCTTCCTTCTCCACACAGGCTCAGGGTTTGGAGCGGCCACCAAGGCCATGTGCATCGGCCTGCGGTACTGGAAGCCTGAGCGGCTGGAGACCCTCATCGAGGTCAGCGTGGAGTGCGGCCGGATGACCCACAACCATCCCACAGGTAAGTGTGGGCGGGGGGTGGGAGGGAGGTCAATGGTGCCCCCTCTCTCTTCCCTGCCCTCCAGGCTTCCTGGGCTCCCTGTGCACGGCCCTGTTTGTGTCGTTCGCCGCACAAGGAAAGCCCCTGGTCCAGTGGGGGAGAGACATGCTGCGGGCGGTGCCTCTGGCAGAAGAGTACTGCAGGAAGACCATCCGGCACACGGCAGGTGAGCCGCTCCCCCGGCCCCAGTCCGCACTCTGTGTTCAGCTCCCCTTGTTCTTTATGTTTAGAATACCAGGAGCACTGGTTTTACTTTGAAGCTAAATGGCAATTTTATTTGGAGGAGAGGAAAATCAGTAAAGACTCAGAAAATAAAGCCATCTTCCCCGACAATTATGATGCAGAAGAGAGGGAAAAGGTAAGCCTTGTCCTGGCACTGGGGCAATGTCTGCACACGCCCCGACCCACGGCTCTCTTGTCAGACCTACAGGAAGTGGAGCTCGGAAGGTCGAGGGGGAAGACGAGGCCACGATGCCCCCATGATAGCCTATGACGCCCTCCTTGCAGCAGGAAACAGCTGGACTGAGCTGTGTCACCGGGCCATGTTTCATGGAGGTGAGATGTTCCTTAATGGCCGTGGCTTCCTGAGCCCACTGCAACTGCTGCCTTTGCGTTTCAGGGGAGAGCGCGGCCACGGGCACCATTGCAGGCTGCCTGTTCGGGTTGCTGTACGGCCTGGACCTCGTTCCCAAAGGCTTGTACCAGGACCTGGAGGACAAGGAGAAGCTGGAGGACCTGGGCGCGGCTCTCTACCGCCTGTCCACAGAGGAGAAGTAAAGCCATTTCTGCCACTTTCCCCCTAGAGTGAAGTAGGTGATGATTCCTTTTTCTCTGCAGCCGGAAGAGCAGCAAGACCTGCAGTGACGTCATGTCTGTGGACGCCCAAACCCTGAAGAAGAAGATGGGCAAGCTGGCCTGTGACCCGGCCGCCCACTCCATCCTCAGCAGCCTGCTGCTCTACGTCACGGGCCGCGCAGACCGGCCCCCGGGGACAGAGGCCGGGGGGAGCAGGCCCAGCCACCAGCCCCAGACCCAGGAGGCCACCCAGCGGCCCACGCGCTTCCAGCTCCTGCAGGCCAAGTTCCTGGGCACTGGCCGGGAGCGCTACCTCAAGAGGACCAGGGAGGTGGGCCGGCTGATCTCCAAGGACAAGCAGGGGCCGGGTGGGGGCCTCGTGGGTGCCACCATCAACAAGCTCCTGGAGAAGACCAAGGAGCCGGCCCCAAAGCCCTGCCTCAGCGAGAAGCCCCGCTGGGGCCACCCGGCCGGGAAGAGCACCGTGAAAAACATCCTGAAGATATTCTTGGCCGCCGAGGAGAAGGAGGCGAAGGAGAAAGAAGCACGCGAGAAGCCCCCTGTGGAGCGGCCCAAAGCCGCCAGGGGCCTCTTGCCGAAGATCATGGGCAAGAGCTCGGTGCTGTCCAAGCTGCGGGAGAAGTTCGAGCAGAACAGCTGCCTGTGCTCCGAGGCCAGTGCGCTGAGGCTGCACACGCAGGAGCGGAAGAAGAGGAACCTGCAGAGGAAGAGGATGCACCGGCCGGAGGTGCGCGTGCTGCACACGGCCACCATGGCCAGCACCTGCGTCAAGATGCCCCCTGCCCGCTTTCTGGCCTGCACGGCTGAGCCCCTGCCGGCCCTCAGCATCGCCACCGTCGTCTGTGGCCCCAGGAGCTGGCTGTCCCACTGCACCAAAATCAGCCACTCGGAGGCAAGGCGTCCACCCAGAGGAGAAGCCAGCGTGCCCCCTAGTGCCAGGGAGACGGGGCCCAGTGGGAACAAAGCAGTGGGAAAGGGGCCCCTGGAGGAGGAGCCCCAAAGACAGCCAAGGCCCTCGAAGCCCGTGACACCCCAGGTGATGGCTCAGAGGGACGGCCACGCTGTCCCCTCGCTGGCCTTCTCTTGTGCTCCCTGCACAGGTGGAGTCCTTCCTGGCCTTGTGCCTGCATCATCCCCACTGGGACCGGCCAGCCCTTGGGGCACCGGATCAGCCGGAGGTGATGGGACTGCAGACCCCACCGCAGAGAGCACCGCAGGAGGCGTCCAGGAGGTGAGGGGAGCCAGGCTCACGTGGCCTCCTGGGCCCCCAGGCGAGTGTGCAGGGGAGGGCCCTGAAATCACCATGACTGTTTGCAGTTCAGAGGATGAAAGGGAAGGAGCAGGCTTCCCAGACCCAGGGAGAGACCCCCTCTTTGCCACCCAGAAGTATTTCCCAGAACAGAAGGTGCCGGAGCACATCCCACCCCTGAACGCTCCATCGGTCCAGGCTGCTCGGAGAACACAGCCTGCCACGGAGCCTCCACGGATAACTGTCCAAATTCCAGTTGTCCATGAAATGCCAGCCCCTCCCACCAGGCTGCAAAATATGTCAAGTGGTGAAAACAAACCTTGTATTTGTGGAGGAGAGAATGTGGTTGAAAATGCCCACACAGAATTTCCCACCGTGACTGAGAACAGAAGGGGTCACCGAGCCCCAGTGGAACTGAGCAAGCTTTCAGGGATGCAGGCGGGACTCAGCGCCTCTTCGCCGCAGGGGCCACGGGCAGCTCCGCGTCTGGCAGCAGCAAGAGGGGCTGTGGGCGCCGACCACAGTGTCCCAGAGACACTTCTGACACAGAGACTCCAGACAGATCCTGCTGGCGGGAAGGAAAACAAAGGCAGCTTTGAGAATTCACACGGTCCCAGGAATCCTGACGATATTTCAGGAGAGAGGACCTCTGAGCTCAGAGATGTGAAGCATCCGTTGCCGGAATCTAATGAAATATCAATGCAGAAGAAGGGCTCCGCAACAAATGATCCTGCAGCCTCACAAAACCTTCTGAGGGGAAACACCAGCCATGCCTCCAGCAGCCAGCAAGTGCCGTCCCCGACTGGGAGAAACCCAACAGGAGCCCCCACGTCACTGGCGGCATCATCCAAGGGGCGTACGGGGCCTGAGGGTGTCACCCCGATGGGCATGACAGTGCCCGGTGCGCTGGAGGAATGCAGAAGGCCGCTGCTAATAGAGTCTTCTCAGCCCCTGAAGGCTGCCGAGGAAATCACCAGCCATGATGTTCGCGAGAACCCACTGTCCTCATTAAATGAACCACCCAAACCAGGTATGAAAGCCTGTGGGGCGATGGCAGCTGCAGGGAGCGTTGCGAGCCGCGCCACGCCTGCACCAGCGCCAGGCAGCACCCAGAGCCCTGGAGACCGCACAGCGGGAGAGCCAGAGACGCTGGGCCAGTGGGGAAGCAGAGCCTTGTCCGAAAGCCACCCCAGAGGAGAGGCTCTCCCTCGAGACCCTCACAGCCACGGCCTCCTGGCCCCTGGGGGATCCTTGGAGCCCAAGAGTGGAGCAGCAGGGAGGAGCCTCCTGAGAGGCGTGGCCCTCGTCCAGCACCCAGAGGACATTGCGACCCTCGCCCGCCACCCGGAGGATGCTGCGGCCCTCGCCCGGCACCCAGAGGCGGCCCGATTATACATTTCAAACACATCAGCAGCCAGCAGACATACAGCAGCTGTAGGAGGCAGAAAGGATGTGGCTGTGGAAGGAAACCTTTTGGGTTTCAGCACAGAGTCTGGAATTCCTGCTTCTGATCATCCTAGGCCACAGGCAAGGAGCGTGGCAGAGTCCCCCAGCTATGGCCCTGGCCTCCCGCCGTCGCCTCCTGAGAACCCACAGGCAAAGGGCAGGGAGGGCGTCAGGTTTCCCCGTGGGGCGGAGCCTGACCATCTGCTTCCCGCAGTGCCTCCCGCGGAGGTGGACATGGGGTGGGTAGGTGGCACCCACCAGCGGGGCCCTCCCCATCTACAGGCACACCTGCCCCCTACTGCTGGTGACACACAGGCAAAGCTCCGGGCCAGTGTCCCCGAGCCTAGGACGCAGGCAGGTGAATCCCAGGAGCGTCCCCTGACACAGGCGGACCTGGGGAGGCAACAGAGTCACCAGGCACAGGAGGAGACCCCCCAGCCCGGGGATGCGGGGAAGAGGGTGGCGCCGTCGGGCTCGAAGGTTGTGCTGAACCCAGCAAAAGAGCCTCAGACATGGTGGGCACAGGATCTGGCCGGGGACAAAGGGATGGCCATTGGGGTTGGGGGCGCCTGCCAGCGCAGTGACCAAGGTCAGCAGCATCTGCAGGGACCCTGGGAGGAGCGGGGGCGGAGCACGGCGTGGGGAGAGGGCACCAGGGCTGCCAGGAACCCAGCTGTGCCTCCAGGGGAGCCCGAGGGGCCGGGAAGCCCGGCAGCCCAAGGACAGGCCCAGAAACAGGTTCAGGAATGGGACCGGGGACAGGTTCAGGGACACGCTCAAGAACAGGCCCAGTGGCAGACCCAGATAGAGGCCCAGGGGCAGGCACAGGAACAGGCTCAGGGTGGGACCCAGGGACACAGTCAGGGACAGGCCCAGAAACAGTTTCAGAATTGGGCCCAGGGACAGGCTCAGGGACACGCTCAAGAACAGGCCCAGTGGCAGACCCAGATAGAGGCCCAGGGGCAGGCACAGGAACCAGCTCAGGGTGGGGCCCAGGGACAGGTTCAGGGACAGGCCCAGAAATGGGCTCAGGGGCAGATTCAGGGACAGGCCCAGAAACAGGTTCAAGGAGAGGTTCAGAAATGGGCCCAGGAAGAGGCTCAGGGACAGGCCCAGTGGCAGACCCAGATAAAGGCCCAGAAATGGGCTCAGGAACAGACCCAGAAAGGGGCTCAGGAACGGGTTCAGGGTCAGGCCCAGAAAGGGGCTCAGGAACGGGCCCAGGAACAGGCTCAGGAGCAGACCCAGATAGAGGCTCAGGGTCAGGCCCAGAAGGGGGCTCAGGAACGGGCTCGGGAACAGGCCCAGAAAGGGGCTCAGGAACGGGCTCGGGAACAGGCCCAGAAAGGGGCTCAGGAACGGGCTCGGGAACAGGCCCAGAAAGGGGCTCAGGAGCGGGCTCGGGAACAGGCCCAGAAAGGGGCTCAGGAACGGGCTCGGGAACAGGCCCAGAAAGGGGCTCAGGAACGGGCTCGGGAACAGGCCCAGAAAGGGGCTCAGGAACGGGCTCAGGAACAGGGTCGGGAGCAGACCCACATAGAGGCTCAGGGTCAGGCCCAGAAAGGGGCTCAGGAATGGGCTCGGGATCGGGCTCGGGATCAGGGCTGGGAGCAGACCCAGATAGAGACTCAGAGGCAGACCCAGAAAGGGGCTCAGGAACGGGCTTGGGAACAGGGTCGGGAACAGGCCTTGACAAGTGGGATGGCGCCTCGGGCCTGGGAGCAGCCCATTAGTGGCATAGCTGAGGGAGTGGATGCTGCTGGCAGGAGTGGGGGGTCCAGAAGCCCAGCCCCCAGGGATGGTGGACAGTCAGGGGGCAGTGGCCTGGGGGAGCCCAGCGCCGGGTACCCACCCCCAGGAAGCCGCCCCCTCAGGGGCAAGAGCATTGCCACCTCTCCCCTGGGGCTGGGAAAGAGCCCAACTGAGCCCAAGCCTGAGGCTGGGGGCTGCGGGACTCCCCAGGCCCCGGCCCAGGAGGGGTCCCCAGACCACCCTGGGGCTGAGAGGGCCCTGCAGGACAGGATGGAGGCATCGGAGCCCGAGCGTCGCGGGAGGTCCAGGCACCTGGCCAAGTACAAAGCCCAGAGCTTCCGTGACCAGAGGGCCTTCGATTTGTCCTTCAGACCAATGAGCGTCAGGGCCAGCGACACGTCTGAGCTCCCAAAGTGAGGCCCCGAGTACACACCGTGGCTCGCCCAGCACTGTGACATCCGCCCATTGAGGGACTTCAGGCATTTTCCTGCCTCCAAATGCGTCTTGGAGCATCCCCTACAGAGACGCCTGTTTCCATAATTTTCTTTCCCTTCTTCACAAGCTGACCTTGGGAGGATTGAGCTACATGTGGGTCGGGTTCCTGTCACCCCACAGAGCCACGAGGCCATGGGGGTGGGAGGTGCGGGCCTGTGGCCTCACCAGGCCCTCGGGATTCTTTGTGTCTTCACTCGGGGGCGCCGGCTCACCCCTCTCTCACACAGCCTGCAGCGTGGAGCTCACACCTCCCGCAGTGGCACGGTGTGTGCGTCCCCTTCGATCTGCAGGATGCTGGCACTTTGGGACACCTCCCCAGCTCTCACAGGGCCACCTCCCACTGCTCCCTGCCCACACCCCACCATGCCCTGCTCTGACGTGGCCGCATGGCACCCACCATCCATGGGCCCAAAGTGATGCACACCGCCCCACCCCCATGACTCGAAAGAAAGGGCAGAGCTTCCTCCAGCCTCAGACGCCCAGGTGGGTGCCGGGTGCTGTGTGGCTGCTGGGCCATGTGGTGGTCACCAGAGGGTGTGGGGACGCTGGGATCCCAGGCCGAAACCAGCTCATCCGGAGGAAGAGGCCTCAGGAAATGCCCACGTTAAGTTCTGAGAAAGGGACAGTGCAGAGCCGTGGGAAGCCAGGATCCCAGGGAGGCTTCGTCTGGAAACTGGGTGCTGGGAGAACGAACGGGAGCCTGCCCGCCCTTCCCTGCAGTCCCTGTGGGTGGTGCCACTGGTGCCGGTGACCTGAGAGCCTCGCTGTCTGTCCTCCGTCCTCCCGAACAGCATAGAAGTGTTTCCTGCCCTGGCCCGAGACGGCCCACGACTCCGGCCCTGTTCAGGTACTGAGGTAATGCATGTTCAGGCTGGAATATTTGAATGCTGTCTAGAGGCACAAGAAGGAAATCAAAGCCACCTGTGGTCACATTGCCTCGAGATGGTTTTTGTTGCTACTCTGGACTATTTTTTAGGCTCTTCCTCCATGCACCTATTTTAAAGCACATTCTTCCCCATGATGGAGCCATGCACCTCCGTGTCGCGATCCATCGTCCCAGGCCACTCGGTGGCCTCTGAAACCCGGACCCGTGAGGCCACACGGCTGCCTGAGTGGCCCCGGAGCAGCTGGATTTTCAGCGTGAACCGATGCAGCCTGTCGCCCTACAGCCCCGCACCCTTGTTTTTGGTGGTGCCCTCCCTGTGGAAAGTTAATTCCTGCTTTTTGAAGGTGTCTTGGCATCTTCTGCCTTTGCTACTGAGCGGTTTCCTGAAACAGCCCTAAGCGTTCGCAAAGGCGCTTTGGTGCCTGCTGCGAGCACCTGTTTTCTGACTCGGATGTTCCTTTAGAGGAAGGTGTTTTCCAGTGTCGGCCCTGAGAGGGCGTTCAGCAGGCGCGTCCTACCCACGCGGGGCTGAGGTCTCTCCTTCCAGGGAAGGTCCATCCCGGCAGACGCCAGTGGCTTTGGCTCTGCAGCGCCAAGGAGGCGGCGTGGCGTCATGCTCCGGGGAGCGCACAGGTTTCCTTCCAGTCGAACAATTAACTTCAGATCCAGCAGGTTTGACCCACCCTCACCTGCTGGGACATGCGAGTGCTGGTGTCTGGAAGGAGGGCCGGGCTGTGCTGAGCTCTGGGGGGCCGGTCCCCACAGCTCCCCCGACAGGGCCCCCGGGGCCTCCTCTATAAATCAGGGGTCCGTGCTCCCAGCCCGCTTCGAGGGGTTTCTGCTTGGCGTGTGGGTTCTAAGTGCGAGCTGCTGTGTGTGGAGGCTCCTGAGCACCGGGTGCCCCTCGCGCGTGTGGGTCCCGGGGCAGCCCAGCTGCACACAGGATGGTCCGGGGGTGCGGGTGGGGGCAGAGCTGAGCATGGCGTGTACTTGGCCACAGAAGTCTTGCTGTGGTGCCGCTGGACCCCTGCTAGGAGGACAGGGTCCCCTCTCTCACGAAGCACACGGACCTCCAGAGTCCCTGCCCCTGCAGTCCTGGGAGCCTGCAGTTGGGGCTGGAGTTGGCCTCTCGGAGCCACCCAAACGGAGAGGCCCATGAGAGGGGAGCTCAGGGGTCCAGCAGAGGCTGACAGAGTGGCCTCTTTGTCCTGTTGGCGGCCCCTGCTCATGCCTGGGGCGTCCTCCCTGGAGCTGGGGGAGCTCAGGGACCCCCAGGTCTGTGTGGCTGCCCCTGCCACTCCAGGCACAGCGGCACGGCCCTCACTCTTTACCTATTTGGAATTGGAGGCAATGAGTGGCAAGAACATGATGACAGACACGGGAGGTAAAAATATGTTCACTGGCTGTTCCCTTTATAAATAAGAAGTGGTGGGACTTGCGCTGCTATTTTTAAATAGACCAGAGAGTACACTGGAGAAGGCATTGAGTGGTTTTATTTTAAGTGGTGGAAAAAATGATGAGAATCTCCTCCAGATGACAGCTCCGGAAGTGTCGTGCCTGAACCCCTCTCACAGTCTGGCGGGCGCAGAGTCTGTGAGCGGCCAGGAGGCCACCTGCTCGACTGGCCCGTCCTCTCCATGTGCCAGATGCAGCCCAGCATGACACTGCCCTCAGCTCAAAAACAGCACAGCTACTCTGTGTGCAGGAAAAAACTGCCAGTGACTTCACCAGGATTTGAGAACGGTCCGTACGTTCACACTAAGCTGAGACAGCGCAGGTTAGAAGATAGCGCGGGGAAGTATTCACACTTCAGATACGACCATCACGGCCACATGGCTAAGGCCCACACCCTCCCGGGGTGAAATAACTACAGCAGAAGAATGGGGCGCTAACCACCTCCACGGGCATTTTAAATAAAACCCAAAGTTGTTTTGTTTTTTTAAAAAAAAAAAAAAAGAAAGAAAGAAAGTGGCCGGGCACGGTGGCTCATGCCTGTAATCCCAGCACTTTGGGAGGCCGAGGCAGACAGATCACGAGGTCAGGAGATCAAGACCATCCTGGCTAACACAGTGAAACCCTGTCTCTACTAAAAATACAAAAATTAGCCGGGCGTGGTGGTGGGTGCCTGTAGTCCCAGCTACTCGGGAGCCTGAGACAGGAGAATGGCGTGAACCCGGGAGGTGGAGCTTGCAGTGAGCCGAGATTGCGCCACTGCACTCCAGCCTGGGTGACAGAGCGAGACTCCGTCAAAAAAAAAAAAAAAAAGAAGAAAAGAAAAGAAAAGAAAACAGGATATTTATTTTAGCTTCTTAGTTAACATCATTAATTTTGTGTAGTTGAGCGACTCGTTGACTGCCTCCTCCCTGCAGTTTTTTACGGTGCCTCCGGCTGTCGACAGGCCCACTGTGAGCCGCAGGTCTGTGGGTGCAAGTGACAACAGCCGGGCGGGAGGCGGTGCACTCAGGCGGCAGGAAGGTCCCGAGACGGCGACGAGAATGTGGTCATGTTCAGGACACTCGCTCAGGGAGGGTCGTTGTCTGGGATTTTACACGCTCAGCACCACCTCCTTATTCTGTTCTCAGGGTATCTCTGCTGTTGGAGTTACGGTCTTTCGGTTGTGTATTAGGCTACAGCTATTTATTAAATTTGTTCTTGTTCATATTCTTCTTTGTATATAAACAACCCTAAAATGGGTTAGTCAGAAAAAATTACTAAATGTCATTTGTTGTATTCTCTCTGTATTTTTACTAACATCATTCAGCTGGAAATAATTTCAAAAAGAAATAAAATACCTTTCCCATTACAAATCTCTTCCTTGCATTGTTGAAGCAGCCGC